AGCAGAACTGGATAAGAACTTTATGAACTCTGAGAAGTTATTCATGCACAGAACCTCTAAACTTGCATCATTGTATCCACGTTGTTGCCTTCTTCTGGAACGTTATGTTCTCTGCACGTGAAAATCCTCTGCCTCTAGACCCTGTCCCAAGGTCCCAGGGACTCTGCTTGGGCGCCTCTGGGACTGACAACAGGGATATTAACTTTGCTTCTCAGGAGTGGGGAAGAGGTCCCCCTCTCAGGATCCTTCCACTCCCTCTCCTTAGGGCTCTGAGGCTCAAAGGAAGCAAACACCTCCAAAAAGCCCCTCAGGATTCCTCCCCCATTAGTACAGCCTACCATTTTCTCAAGGCTGCACCAAACCAAGTGTTCGCTGATATCACCATGGGCCAAATGTGGGTCCCAGGGATTTGCATTTGGATTGTACTCCTCAAGGGACTGTGGCAGTAGCTCAGAGACCTCAATTTGAGGAGGGAAAAAATATTTGTTTGAAACTGTTTAAGACATCAACTGAGGGGCTGAAACTTGAGGGGTTGCAGGTCTGACATATGGGTAAAGGTCTCCCTGCGCTGCCGAATCCCCCATCCCTTGCCAAGTTTAATGTCTAATCTTAGCGAAGGGTGTCCCAGGATTACACCAAGTGCACACTGGTTTCTCCAGACAGATCGTGGCCTGGGCTCCTTCTAGCCCCGTGCTTGACTATATCGTAGGTTTCAGATTTTATTGAAGTAGGGATTTTAAGAAGGGTAGTTAGCTGTTGTCCTGAGGGTAGCGAAATGCCGCGTGTCTGATACTTGGGATCCTGGCTTGCGGGCCCTCCTAGACTCTGCCCTTGCAGCTCCGCTACCCCCTCCCCTCCCTGTCCCTCCCAGCCTTCACCCCGCCCGGCCTCAGCTACTCCTCAGGCACCCCACGCGCTCACAACCGCCTGCCCGACCGCCTGCTCCTCCCACTGCCTCCGCCCCTCCCACTCGGCCCCCCGCGTCGATCTCGCCGCACGCTGACTTTGCTCTCACTGCCCGGCCAGACGCACTTCCCGCCTTCGCCTAGGTCTGCACCGCCACCGCCGCCCTCTCCCGCGCGTCCCTCACCCGGTCCGCCACTGCCGCGCCTCAGAATCCGAAGGCTCGGTTCCAGCGCAGCCATCCACGCCGCCGCCACGACCGACTCCGGAGCCACGCGCTGCAACCGCCACCAACGCCTTGCCGCCGCCGCTCGCCCGCCGCCCACCATGGCCCAGCAGCAAACAGGTAGCAGGAAACGGAAAGCGCCCGCGGTCGAGGCGGACGCCGAGAGCTCGCCGTCGCAGGGCTTGGCGGCAGCGGACGGTGAGGGGCCGCTGCTACTCAAGAGGCAGAGGCGGCCGGCGACGTATCGCTCGATGGCGCACTATCTGAAGGTTCGGGAGGTAGGCGGGTGGGGCCCCGCCAGGCTCCAGGGCTTCGATGGCGAGCTGCGGGGCTACGCGGTACAGAGGCTGCCCGAGCTGCTGACGGAGCGCCAACTGGAGCTGGGCACGGTCAACAAGGTGTTCGCGTCACAGTGGCTGAACTCCAGGCAGGTGGTGTGCGGCACCAAGTGTAACACGCTTTTCGTGGTGGACGTGGAGTCAGGCCACATCGCGCGCATTCCCCTCTTGCGGGACAGTGAGGCCAGGCTGGCCCAGGACCAACAGGGCTGCGGCATCCATGCCATCGAGCTGAATCCCTCCAAGACGCTTCTGGCCACCGGCGGCGAAAACCCCAACAGCCTGGCCATCTACCAGCTGCCCTCCCTGGATCCCCTGTGCCTGGGCGACCGCCATGGCCACAAGGACTGGATCTTCGCCGTCGCCTGGCTGAGTGACACCGTAGCCGTGAGCGGCTCCCGCGACGGCACTGTGGCGCTGTGGCGGATGGACCCGGACAAGTTCGATGACACTGTTGCCTGGCATAGCGAGGTGGGTCTCCCCGTATATGCCCACATCCGTCCGAGGGATGTGGAGGCCATCCCCAGGGCCATCATCAACCCCAGTAACCGCAAGGTGCGGGCCCTGGCCTGCGGCGGCAAGAACCAGGAACTGGGAGCGGTGTCCTTGGACGGCTACTTCCACCTGTGGAAAGCCGGGAGCGCACTATCCAGGCTGCTGTCCATCAGGCTGCCCTACTTCCGGGATAATGTGTGCCTGACCTACTGTGATGATATGTCTGTGTACGCCGTGGGCTCCCATTCCCACGTCTCTTTCCTGGATCTGCGCCAGGACCAGCAGAACATCCGGCCCCTGTGTTCTCGAGAGGGTGGCACAGGCGTGCGGTCGCTGAGCTTCTACCGCCACATCATCACTGTGGGCACCGGTCAGGGCTCCCTGCTCTTCTATGACGTCCGGGCCCAGAAATTCCTGGAGGAAAGAGCCTCCGCCACCCTGGAGTCCTCTTCGGGACCTGCAAGGAGGAAGCTCAGGCTTGCCTGTGGCAGAGGCTGGCTCAACCACAATGATTTCTGGGTGAATTACTTTGGTGGCATGGAAGTGTTTCCCAATGCGCTCTACACCCACTGCTACAACTGGCCTGAGATGAAGCTCTTTGTGGCTGGGGGGCCTCTCCCTGCAGGCCTCCATGGGAACTATGCAGGCCTCTGGAGCTAAGGATGACCGCCTTGTACTCCAGGTACACAGATTTACCTTTCAGTTCCGCCCGACGCTTTTAACTCTGTGCGTCTTTTGTTTTCCAGGTGGAACCAGCCCAGCTTAATTTGTACTCCTCCAAGCAGAGAGAGTGAGTGGTCCTTTGGTCAATGAAAACTTGGCTTTAAGACTTTTTGACTCCTTTCCAACACCATCTTTTGGAATTTTCATACAAAGAAATTTGGTTAATCGTTAATCTTTAGTTGCATTCTCTCTTTGAGTGATTCATACATTCTGTTTCTTTAAGAAGATGCAGTCATGGTCTTTCAGTTATGTATATTTGTTTTCCTTGTTTTTCCTCGTTACCAATATTACAACAGCATTGTTTTCAGTTATTTTTCATTGCAGATACGAAGAGAAAATTTTCTAGTAAGCAAGGTGTTCCTACATCTTTTCTGGAGAGCTTACCATAGTTTTATAGCATTGTTCAATTGGAAAAGTACATTCCAAGTTCTAGATTACCTACGTTTGGAAACACTTAATTTACAAATTGTGATCTTAGTGTATATAGTTTTTACGTTGTTGGTGCTAAAGTGCTTTTTTGAAGTTTATTCTCTTTCAAAATAAGTTATCATAGAATCTTGTGCTTGTATCAAACTCCTAATTGGTCGGAACACTTTAGGAGTGCAGGGGTTCTGCTTCATTGCATTTTCAGAATTAACCTGAAAGTTGAAACAACCATTTTTTTTTATTTCAAAACTTATTTAAGTTGTTATCACCTGTCCTTAAATAGATAAAAGAATGTGTATTTTTTCACTTGTTGCCTTAGTACTATCAAGACTTGTGAATATATTTGAATGTATGTTGTTTGAAAAACTTGCACAGGGCATTGGAGCCATCATGAAAAGCAGGAAATGTAAACGTGGAATGTATGGCAGGCTGGGCAGAATGTATACTGATCCAGGGTATAGACTAGATATTTTTGCTGTTGCTGTTTTTATTATAAAATGTTATATTTGAGGATATTTAACATTTTCCAATTCTGCTTAAGAGGTAATTCACAATAAAAAAAACAAAGACCAAAAATAGCACATTCTGAAAAAAAGATTCTTAATAAGATTTTATTTTGTGAAGTTCAAAGATTCTTTCCTAAAGTATAACGTGTTGTTAAAAAGTAGTGGTGTTATAACTCTCAATGTAATAGTATGCAATATCAAGAACACAGGAAGTTCGTTTCAAGATAGGTGAGATTTAAAATAAATAGGATGAGGTTGAAGAAAAGTATATTGGAGCGCAGATAAATATAAATTGTGGACTGCTATGAAAACAGGTTGTACTTCTCCATATGTGAGACTACTGGAAGTGAGAAGCAATATTTGTCATTTCTAAAACTGGCCAGGCTGTGCTGACCCAGGATTAGTAATTTGTTATGTCTGTTTTCCCTTAGATGTTTGGGCACTCAGATGCTATCTTGGTGCACACACACAACATTGCTGTTCAGTCACAAATCCGAACAACTTAATATAATAAATTGTACTAAAAGTCATTTAAGAAATACCAAAAAGTAAGCTTTTGTTTCTAACCATTGTTATAAAGGCTAATATAATTGTTGTTATATAGCAGTAAGATATATTTGTGTGCATGCGTCTCCAAGTCAGTTGTAAATGTCTTGAGAACAGAGAATACAATTGTCATCTTTATATTGCCTCATTTCTCCACTAATACTTAGCAAATAAAAGGCAATAAGTAAATATGTACTGGTTGAATGCCTCTGGAGACCTAGAGTTTAAAGTTTTAAGTCAATAAATAAATAAATATTTACTCTTAAATAATATAGAATCCTGTTGTGTTTTCCCCCCTTTTT